CCTGCCTCAGCCTCCTGAGTAGCTGGGACTACAGGCGCCTGCCACCACACCCGGCTAATATTTTGTGTTTTTAGTAGAGACGGGGTTTCACCATGTTAACCAGGATGGTCTCGATCTCCTGGCCTTGTGATCCGCCCGCCTCGGCCTCCCAAAGTGCTGGGATTACAGGTGTGAGCCACCATGCCCGGCCATTTTTTTTCTTTTTTTGAGACAGGGTCTGGATCTGTCGCCCAGGCTGGAGTGCAGTGCTGCAATTATAGCTCACTGTAACCTCAACCTCCTGGGCTCAAGCTATTCTCCTGCCTCAGGCTCCCGAGTAGCTGGGACTACAGGTATGAGCCACTGTGTCTGGCTCAAGGTCACTCATCTTAAGAATGGAGGGGTCCAAACTAGAGCTGTAAACCTAGTTTGGACAGAGAGAGACCCCTCTGTAATCCCAGCACTTTGGGAAGCCGAGGCGGGAGGATCTCTCGGGTCCATGATTTCGAGACCAGCCTGAGCAATAAAGTGAGACTCTCTCTACAAAAAATAAATAAGTAAATAATAAGTAATTAGCCGGGCGTAGTGCTGCGCACCTGTGGTCCCAGCTGCTTGGGAGGCTGAGGTGAGAGGATCACCTGAGCCTGGGAGGCGGAGGGTGCAGTGAGCCCAGATCTTCGAGCCACTGCACTCTAGCTTGAGCAACAGAGCAAGACCCTATTTCAAACAAACAAACAAAAAATGAGTGACCTTGAGCAAAACCCTGCCCCTCTTAGAACCTCAGATTTGCCGTCTTTACACAGAAGATGGACTTCAAACTCCCTACGACCTTGCCCGGCCCCCTCACGCTGAATTGGCTAGCGGGATGGTTTCCCAAGGGCTCTGCGGGAGACTGCAGCATAGCAGCGCCGCGGCTGCCGAGGGGTTAATACCGTTGGGCTCTTCCCCTTTTCTTGCCCCGCCCCACGGGCACCACCCCCGCCAGGGTTGTACCCTTGACCCCGCCTTCAGGCCTTGCGTCCACCGGAAGTACCCGCGCGCGGGCAGCTCACTTCCGCCCGGCAGGTGACAGCCGCGGGGCTCCGAGCCGCCGGCAGCCCGGACGCACCGGGAGAGCGAGAGGTGGAGGCCGCGGACATTTTGGTGCCAAGCCGAACCGAGCCGGGGCGCCGGGAGCTATTGGGACCTGCGGGTGAGGAAGCGGGGACCCGGGCGAGCCAGGAGTGAAAGTCACCCCTCTCTTCTCTCTCTTGCAGAAGCCTGGCTACAGATAAGGGACCAAAATGACTGACTCAAAATATTTCACCACGACCAAGAAAGGTATTACTTGTTTAATAATGGGCCTTGTCCTAAGGGATCACTCATGCTTGCCTCCTTTCCTTAGGGGAGATCTTCGAGCTGAAGGCAGAGCTCAACAGTGACAAGAAGGAGAAGAAGAAGGAGGCAGTGAAGAAAGTGATTGCATCGATGACCGTGGGCAAAGATGTCAGGTGTGCAGGAGTAGGCCTGGTGGCAGCTAGAATTTCCCATGCTGACACCATTTTGACCTTCCAGTGCCCTCTTCCCCGATGTGGTCAACTGCATGCAGACGGACAACCTGGAGCTGAAGAAGCTAGTATACCTCTACTTGATGAATTACGCCAAGAGTCAGCCTGACATGGCCATTATGGCCGTCAACACCTTTGTGAAGGTGAGCAGACGCTTGGTGGGCGTGGGGACATTCCCTGCCCTGGCCGATGGCTGGTTCCCCCCAGGACTGTGAGGACCCCAACCCCCTCATCCGAGCCCTGGCAGTGCGGACCATGGGCTGCATCCGCGTTGACAAGATCACAGAGTACCTGTGCGAGCCACTCCGGAAGTGCCTGAAGGACGAGGATCCATATGTGCGCAAGACAGCAGCTGTGTGCGTGGCCAAGCTCCACGACATCAACGCCCAGCTGGTGGAGGACCAGGGCTTCCTGGACACCCTTAAAGACCTCATCTCCGACTCTAACCCCATGGTAAGCCACTGCCACCCACCGTGCTACCTCCACCAGCCTCTGCCCCTCCCACCCTCTCAACCAGGTGGTGGCCAATGCAGTGGCAGCGCTCTCAGAAATTGCCGAGTCTCACCCCAGCAGCAACCTGCTCGATCTGAACCCACAGTCCATCAACAAGCTGCTGACAGCCCTCAATGAGTGCACCGAGTGGGGCCAGATCTTCATCCTGGACTGCCTCGCCAACTATATGCCCAAGGACGACCGCGAGGCCCAGAGGTGAGCGGGCTGCCCGTTGCTTGCCAGCCCAGCTGTTTGCCCCGTTGGAATGGACGGACCCCAGCATCTGTGAGCGGGTCACCCCCAGGCTCTCCCATGCCAACTCCGCTGTGGTGCTCTCTGCTGTGAAGGTGCTGATGAAGTTCATGGAGATGTTGTCTAAGGACTTGGACTACTACGGCACACTGCTCAAGAAGCTGGCCCCACCCCTGGTCACACTGCTGTCAGCCGAGCCAGAGCTGCAGTATGTGGCCCTGCGCAACATCAATCTCATCGTGCAGAAAAGGTACTGAGGTCACCACACGCACGTCCATGCGTTTTGCTCTCCGGGCATCCTGCCCCACCACCAGGCCTGAGATCCTGAAGCATGAGATGAAGGTGTTCTTCGTGAAGTACAACGACCCTATCTACGTGAAGCTGGAGAAGCTGGACATCATGATCCGCCTGGCCTCTCAGGCCAACATCGCCCAGGTCAGCTGCGTGTGATGGTCAGGACACGGGCTCCCCAGCCCCATCTTTTCTGTTTGGGCCACAGGTGTTGGCAGAGCTGAAAGAGTACGCAACAGAAGTGGATGTGGACTTTGTACGGAAGGCTGTGCGTGCTATTGGCCGCTGCGCCATCAAGGTGGAGGTGAGGCTCTGGGACTCTGTCCTTGGCTGGAGGACCTCGCCCACACTCTTCTCTTCCCATGCAGCAATCTGCGGAGCGCTGTGTGAGCACGCTGCTCGACCTCATCCAGACCAAGGTCAACTATGTGGTCCAGGAGGCCATCGTGGTCATCAAGGACATCTTCCGCAAGTACCCCAACAAGTGCGTGCCCGCCCTCCTAGGGAGAGGGCATCGCTCCCATACCAACTGTGCCCTGGTCTCCCAGGTATGAGAGTGTGATTGCCACACTGTGTGAGAATCTGGACTCCCTGGATGAGCCTGAGGCCCGGGCTGCCATGATCTGGATTGTGGGCGAGTACGCGGAACGGATCGACAACGCAGATGAGCTGCTGGAGAGCTTCCTCGAGGGCTTCCATGACGAGAGCACACAGGTGAGCCAGCGAGCTGGCCAGGGTGTGAGTCACACTTCCTCCTCGTCACCGCTGTTCCCTGCAGGTCCAGCTGCAGCTGCTGACAGCCATTGTGAAACTCTTTCTAAAGAAGCCAACAGAGACCCAGGAGCTGGTGCAGCAGGTCCTCAGTTTGGCCACTCAGGTGGGTGCCCCAACCTCCCCGCTGTGCCCAGCGAGTTTCATGGGCTTCTCCTCACCCCCACAAGGACTCAGATAACCCAGACCTGCGGGACCGTGGCTACATCTACTGGCGCCTGCTGTCCACGGACCCGGTGGCAGCCAAGGAGGTGGTGTTGGCTGAGAAGCCACTCATCTCTGAAGAGACGGACCTCATCGAGCCCACACTGTTAGACGAGCTTATCTGCTACATCGGCACGCTGGCTTCCGTCTACCATAAGCCTCCCAGTGCCTTTGTGGAGGGGGGCCGGGGCGTCGTGCACAAGAGCCTGCCACCTCGCACGGCCTCGTGAGTGAGACTGGCCAGTCGGCCTGCGCCTTGATGCCTCCACCCTACTTCTGTGTCCCGGCAGGAGTGAGAGCGCAGAGAGCCCTGAGACAGCCCCTACTGGAGCACCTCCTGGGGAGCAGCCAGATGTCATCCCCGCCCAGGGCGACCTGCTGGGTGACCTCCTCAACCTGGACCTCGGCCCCCCAGTGAGCGGCCCACCCCTGGCCACCTCCTCGGTGCAGATGGGAGCTGTGGACCTTCTTGGCGGTGGCCTTGACAGCCTGGTATGTTGTGGGCCCCCTCTGGATGATGTTGATGTTCTCTTCACCTGCCTGCTTCTGCTTGGAGATGGGGGATGAGCCTGAAGGGGTATGGTTCAACCCTTGCGTCACCAAGCCTTCGCCCACCTCTGACTCTTTCCCTCCCTTTCCAGATTGGGGGCACCAACTTCGTGGCACCTCCAACAGCAGCAGTACCAGCCAATCTTGGAGCACCCATCGGCAGTGGCCTGAGTGACCTCTTTGACCTGACCAGTGGCGTGGGCACCCTGTCAGGATCATATGTGGCCCCCAAAGCAGTAAGTCACTTGTCTTCTGTCTTGGCGGGAGCTACCCGCCCCCTCCGCACCCTCTTCCCTGCAGGTCTGGCTCCCAGCCATGAAGGCTAAGGGGCTGGAGATCTCAGGCACCTTCACCCGCCAGGTGGGCTCCATCTCCATGGACCTGCAGCTGACCAACAAGGCCTTGCAGGTCATGACCGACTTTGCCATCCAGTTCAACCGCAACAGGTGAGAGCTCCCTGAGGCCAGCGCACCTCTCACTGCCATCCCTGTGGGGCTTCTCTCTCCCCAGCTTTGGCCTGGCCCCCGCCGCCCCCCTCCAGGTCCACGCGCCACTCAGCCCCAACCAGACAGTGGAGATCTCCCTGCCTCTCAGCACGGTGGGCTCGGTCATGAAGATGGAGCCTCTGAACAACCTCCAGGTGGGTTCCGGGCAGGGCAGGCACCCCAGTCCCAGAGACTGACTGGGGACCCCCTTGTGCCTAGGTGGCCGTGAAGAACAACATCGATGTCTTCTACTTCAGCACCTTGTACCCACTGCACATCCTCTTTGTGGAGGACGGGAAGATGGGTGAGTCATGAGGGAGCCCGCTGGGGTGCCTGCGCCTCTCATCCCCACCCTGCTCACCCCGCAGACCGGCAGATGTTCCTGGCCACATGGAAGGATATTCCCAATGAGAATGAGGCCCAGTTCCAGATCAGAGACTGCCCCCTCAATGCAGGTGAGGACTCCGAGCCCCCGACCCCAGCCCCTCTGGGGCCTCTCACGGCCATGTGACCCCACAGAGGCTGCGAGCAGCAAGCTGCAGAGCAGCAACATCTTCACTGTCGCCAAGAGGAACGTGGAGGGCCAGGACATGCTCTACCAGTCCCTGAAGCTGACCAACGGCATCTGGGTGCTGGCGGAGCTGCGGATCCAGCCGGGCAACCCCAGCTGCACGGTGAGAGCCCCGGCACCCGCCCTGCAGCCTTGTGTCACCTTCCCTGCTGGTTCCCGTGGTGCAGGACTTAGAGGTTAGCAGATCGCTTTCTCTTTCCCCGTCCGCGCTCTTTCCCCCGACCCCTCTCTCCCCTGCAGCTGTCCCTGAAGTGTCGAGCACCAGAGGTGTCCCAGCACGTGTACCAGGCCTACGAGACCATCCTCAAGAACTGAGACCCCGGCCAGCGCCCACCCCAGCCTTCTGCCCGCCCCATCGAGGAGGCCCCTCGGGGGCAGCACATCTTCCTCCTCGCAGGAGGGACCAGGCGGGGCTCCAGGCCACTCAGTGGGCTCCCTGGTCCTGATGGCAGAACCCACCCGATCCCTGGGGTAGGGCACCACCCCCTCCTGGGGTGAGAGCGCAGTGCACTCCCGTGCTCTGGGACACCCCTGCTCCTGTGGCTGTGATGTGGGGTTAAGTGAGGTGGGGACCAAAGGAAACAGAGCCAGAGCAGCCACAGAAGCTGTGCCTGAAGGGTGAGTGTGGAGCTTGCCCCTCCGGCTCACAGCCCCGGCAGCCCCTGGCTCCTTGGTCTCTCCGGTTGGTGTTAAAGGGCCCTCCACTGCCACCTCTCATGGGATGGACCCTGCCAACCTGGCCTGGGTGTGCAGGGAGGGGTTCCCCTTGGTACCAGGAGAGCTGCTCACTTAGGGCCTGGGGCTCAAGGAGCTGTAGGTGCCGGCAGAGGGGCAGAGCTAGGCTGGGAGGAGCCCAGGGCCTGCACCACCCACTTGCAACCACCAGGCTGGTGCCCTGCAGCTGTGCCAGTTGGGCCACAGCCTCCCGAGTGCTGACCCACATGGTCAAGACCAGGCAGAAGCTCCCAGAGCCCCTGTCTCGGGCTCCCCACCGACTGGCAGCTGCACTATCCCCAACTCCCCACTTCTGCCCCAAGGGTGGTCACTGCCTGTGATACATTCCTCAGTGTCGCCTCTGAGCCCAGGCCTCCTGCCACAAAGACTGGGCCGAGAGATGGGGCTGGGTAAGCGGGTGCGCCTCCTGTTTGGGTTTCTTCGGGGTTTCTCTGTAGTGTCTGCTGCCCTCCTCCTGGCCTCCCAGGTTTCAGTTGTGTCTGACAGAGCATTAGGTTTTCCTGTTACTGCTGTGTAATAATAAAGAAAGATTCGGCTTTTGGCAATCACGGACACTTTTTTCCCCTCCACCGAATGTCAGGATTGAAAGCTGCCTCCGAGTGGTTGGGGATGGTTTTCTGACCCTACGGTAACTAGATCTAATATATATCATCAGAAAATATATATTGTATGTTTACTCTTATTTTCAGAAAGAGAAAATGAATAAAAATGATGACATCAAGTGTGTCCCCAGCCAGTGTGTCAGGCCCGAGG